GAGCTGGGCCGCGAGACGCGGGGGCCGCGCGTCTGGAGCCGGGGCCTGTGGGGGCTGCACGTCTGGGAACCCGTGGAGACGCGCGGCGGGAGGGGCCTGGAGCTGCCGGAAGCCACGGGGAGGGGGCGCCGCGTCTACAGGGAGAGACGGGGTGGTCTGAGGTCCCGTGGGCCGCGTGGGCGGGAAGTGCCGAGGGCTCGGCCGGGTTCCCGGGGGCTGCCGGCGGGAGGAGGGCGGCGGCCGGGTTTCCGCGGGGACCTGGCTCCTCCTCCCGCATCTGAGGCGGAGGCCGGGGGTGGGCCGGGAGCGGGTGCGCCCGGGGAGCTTCTCGTCCCCGAGTGACCCAGCCCCGGCCTCCGCCAGGGGCGGGAGCGAGGCCCGGCCCCGCTGTCGGTTCCTAAGGGAACGGCGGCTCGCGGGGAGCTGGAAGGGGCGGGCGCCTCCCGGAGCCTGGCGCCCGCAGCCCCGCCCCTCCCCGCGGGCCCGGCGCGCACGGCCGGGCGGTTGGCGGCGGCGCCCGCGGCCCCTCCCCCGGGTCGGGCGCGGGCGGGGGCCCGCAAGCTCAGGAAGTAGGGGAAAGGTGACGGCGCGGCAATTCCCAGTTCACGTTTCCTGCGCCTCCCGGAGCAGCCGCTGATCACGCTTTGTTCACATGCCTCGCCCCCTCCTCGCCCACGCCCCCGCCCCGGGCCGCACAGCCAATCCGGGCTCGGGCCGCCGAGCCGGCCGGCCAATGGCGGGGGCAGGGGCGCGGGGACGTGCGAGCGGCGAGGAATGTTCCCAGTGACTCACCCGTGAGCCTCATTGAGGTTAGGGCGGCCCCATCCGTCGGTCTCCGCCAGCTAGGATCTCCCCCGCCGTCCGCCCCCGCCCCTCGTCTGCCTCCCCCGCCCGCGCCTCCGCCCGCGCTTCCCTTTCCTGCCTCGCGCCCCACTCCCTTTCCTCCCCTCCCTGTTTCCCTTCCTGTCCTTCCCAGCTCACGCTCTCTTTCCCTGCCGCCTGCCTTTCTTTTTTCCTTTTTTTGCATTGGCGTCTTGGGGCTGTTACACACACGCGCGCTGTCCATTGCAGCTTACATAAAGGCGGGCGCGATTATGCAATTATATTGTTAGCGATATTTCAAGAGCAATGGCTCGTTTTCTTAGGATTTCAACACGAAGGCATCATGCATTTTTGAAAAACTAGTATTGAGAATAATACCTTGCAACGTAAAGAATGTTTTTTGGTATTTTTACACAATCTCTACTTTGACCAAACGAGTCTGGACAGTTTTCTTTTAATGGAAAATAGGAGAAATGGTGAGTAGTACCATTTTTTTTTAGCGTAGTTCTGCTTATAAGCTTTCCTCTTTTGTTTTTATAGGAGGAAAGAATGGAAATGATTTCTGAAAGGCCAAAAGAGAGTATGTATTCCTGGAACAAAACTGCAGAGAAAAGTGATTTTGAAGCTGTAGAAGCACTTATGTCAATGAGCTGCAGTTGGAAGTCTGATTTTAAGAAATACGTTGAAAACAGACCTGTTACACCAGTATCTGATTTGTCAGAGGAAGAGAATCTGCTTCCGGGAACACCTGATTTTCATACAATCCCAGCATTTGTAAGTATTATTGTTTTTAAGATAGACGTAAATTTCTCATGCTATGTATTTCCCTTTTCTTTAGTGTTTGACTCCACCTTACAGTCCTTCTGACTTTGAACCCTCTCAAGTGTCAAATCTGATGGCACCAGCGCCATCTACTGTACACTTCAAGTCACTCTCAGATACTGCCAAACCTCACATTGCCGCACCTTTCAAAGAGGAAGAAAAGAGCCCAGTATCTGCCCCCAAACTCCCCAAAGCTCAGGCAACAAGTGTGATTCGTCATACAGCTGATGCCCAGCTATGTAACCACCAGACCTGCCCAATGAAAGCAGCCAGCATCCTCAACTATCAGAACAATTCTTTTAGAAGAAGAACCCACCTAAATGTTGAGGCTGCAAGAAAGAACATACCATGTGCCGCTGTGTCACCAAACAGATCCAAATGTGAGAGAAACACAGTGGCAGATGTTGATGAGAAAGCAAGTGCTGCACTTTATGACTTTTCTGTGCCTTCCTCAGAGACGGTCATCTGCAGGTCTCAGCCAGCCCCTGTGTCCCCACAACAGAAGTCAGTGTTGGTCTCTCCACCTGCAGTATCTGCAGGGGGAGTGCCACCTATGCCGGTCATCTGCCAGATGGTTCCCCTTCCTGCCAACAACCCTGTTGTGACAACAGTCGTTCCCAGCACTCCTCCCAGCCAGCCACCAGCCGTTTGCCCCCCTGTTGTGTTCATGGGCACACAAGTCCCCAAAGGCGCTGTCATGTTTGTGGTACCCCAGCCCGTTGTGCAGAGTTCAAAGCCTCCGGTGGTGAGCCCGAATGGCACCAGACTCTCTCCCATTGCCCCTGCTCCTGGGTTTTCCCCTTCAGCAGCAAAAGTCACTCCTCAGATTGATTCATCAAGGATAAGGAGTCACATCTGTAGCCACCCAGGATGTGGCAAGACATACTTTAAAAGTTCCCATCTGAAGGCCCACACGAGGACGCACACAGGTACCAGCCACTTCTTATATCTTTAGTGTTTAGCATAATAATGATTTGTATGTCTTTGTTTTAGGAGAAAAGCCTTTCAGCTGTAGCTGGAAAGGTTGTGAAAGGAGGTTTGCCCGTTCTGATGAACTGTCCAGACACAGGCGAACCCACACGGGTGAGAAGAAATTTGCGTGCCCCATGTGTGACCGGCGGTTCATGAGGAGTGACCATTTGACCAAGCATGCCCGGCGCCATCTATCAGCCAAGAAGCTACCAAACTGGCAGATGGAAGTGAGCAAGCTAAATGACATTGCTCTACCTCCAACCCCTGCTCCCACACAGTGACAGACCGGAAAGTGAAGAGTCAGAACTAACTTTGGTCTCAGCGGGAGCCAGTGGTGATGTAAAAATGCTTCCACTGCAAGTCTGTGGCCCCACAACGTGGGCTTAAAGCAGAAGCCCCACAGCCTGGCACGAAGGCCCCGCCTGGGTTAGGTGACTAAAAGGGCTTCGGCCACAGGCAGGTCACAGAAAGGCAGGTTTCATTTCTTATCACATAAGAGAGATGAGAAAGCTTTTATTCCTTTGAATATTTTTTGAAGGTTTCAGATGAGGTCAACACAGGTAGCACAGATTTTGAATCTGTGTGCATATTTGTTACTTTACTTTTGCTGTTTATACTTGAGACCAACTTTTCAATGTGATTCTTCTAAAGCACTGGTTTCAAGAATATGGAGGCTGGAAGGAAATAAACATTACGGTACAGACATGGAGATGTAAAATGAGTTTGTATTATTACAAATATTGTCATCTTTTTCTAGAGTTATCTTCTTTATTATTCCTAGTCTTTCCAGTCAACATCGTGGATGTAGTGATTAAATATATCTAGAACTATCATTTTTACACTATTGTGAATATTTGGAATTGAACGACTGTATATTGCTAAGAGGGCCCAAAGAATTGGAATCCTCCTTAATTTAATTGCTTTGAAGCATAGCTACAATTTGTTTTTGCATTTTTGTTTTGAAAGTTTAACAAATGACTGTATCTAGGCATTTCATTATGCTTTGAACTTTAGTTTGCCTGCAGTTTCTTGTGTAGATTTGAAAATTGTATACCAATGTGTTTTCTGTAGACTCTAAGATACACTGCACTTTGTTTAGAAAAAAAACTGAAGATGAAATATATATTGTAAAGAAGGGATATTAAGAATCTTAGATAACTTCTTGAAAAAGATGGCTTATGTCATCAGTAAAGTACCTTTATGTTATGAGGATATAATGTGTGCTTTATTGAATTAGAAAATTAGTGACCATTATTCACAGGTGGACAAATGTTGATGTTGTCCTGTTAATTTATAGGCGTTTTTTGGGGATGTGGAGGTAGTTGGGTAGAAAAATTATTAGAACATTCACTTTTGTTAACAGTATTTCTCTTTTATTCTGTTATATAGTGGATGATATACACAGTGGCAAAACAAAAGTACATTGCTTAAAATATATAGTGAAAAATGTCACTATATCTTCCCATTTAACATTGTTTTTGTATATTGGGTGTAGATTTCTGACATCAAAACTTGGACCCTTGGAAAACAAAAGTTTTAATTAAAAAAAATCCTTGTGACTTACAATTTGCACAATATTTCTTTTGTTGTACTTTATATCTTGTTTACAATAAAGAATTCCCTTTGGTATATGGAATGGTCATTGCATTTCTTAAAAACCA